GTTTTAAGGTGAATTGAAGCCATCCAGGCAGAGAGAATAAGGTTGTCTTCTTATCTCTTCTGTTGACTTGGTCTAATCTGTGGGCAGTTGTTCCTTGGCCTCAATTTTCCCATTGGAAAGGGGATTTTTGGAAACATATCTTAAAACTCTTGAGCTGAAGAAGCTATATCAATGAAAAATGTGTTGTTTAAACACAACAATAACTTTTCCGTGGTATGCAGCATTATATTTATACACCATAAGTTGAGAAAAGCCTTGAAAGTAACACAAATACCATGAAGCCTGTTTTATAATTCCTGACTCCCAGAAACCCTGAGATGTATTCACAGCCTGTAGTCACCCTCCAGAACCCAAGCAGGACCTTGGAACTTCACTCCATATACCACTCCAAAGCAAGTTTTCTGCTCCAGTGTGATGAGAAATGTGATGTTCACTGAAATGCACCGTGAGTCTGGAGAACTACTGTTCAGCCACCTTGGGCATGGCATCTAAATGTACAGTATCGAGAGTGTGATAGCCTTCCCTGGAAACAAGAACTAAGGTCCATAAATCAAATCTCAAGTCAAGAGAAGAAAGCCGTCAAGGAAGGCGAAGGCATTATAACTGGCCTGTAGTGTCCAGCTGTATTGATACCACAGAGCTTTGGAGCCAATTCAAGACTGGTCAACCCCAAAGTGGGAAATTAAGTTTCAGGGCTGCCAGACATCCCTGTTTGCAGATGTAAATGTAAGTGATAGGATAGGTGGTCTTCAAAATAACCATGCTACCATGAAGGTCAGAGTCCCCAGCACAAATGTGAGGCCGGGGATAAGGTTCAGCACTTTTGGAGATGGCATTAATTTGTAGCCCCTAAAAGCACTTTAGCTCCTCTCAAAGTGTAGCTTACATATTGCAAGGATCTGAGTATAATATACCTTAATTAACAGTGCTGATCATGTTCCTTCCTTATTTGCAGAACACTTTACATTCACGGGTGTTGACTCAGGGGATCATTTGGCTTTTTTTTTTTTTTTTTTTTTTTTTAAGTATCAGATACATAGCAGTTTACATCATTGGATTTTATCCCCTGGTTTAGATCCAAAGACATTATTGGCCAGTCTTAATGCTTGCTTGTTAGTAATACTGTTATGAAATAAAAGCTTCTGTTGCAGAAGCTTCCTTAATAGATAAAACAAAGGCCTTTAACCAGTACGTTACTTAGAGAATATTAATGAAATAGTTAAAAAATGAGGGGAAAATGATGAATGCTTTAAAAATACTGGCCTTTTCACCTTAATAATGTGTCAGAACCACTTATTTTCTACAACACATGTCTCAAATTTGCTGGCATTTCAAATTCTTAGGAGTTAATTTTCTATGTTTGAATCTTTAAAAAGAAACATACAAATGTAGGATGAATACATTCAGAGGGTTTAGTGCATGCTTTGGCTAGCAATTCAATAAAGATGACTTGGAAGGATCAAAGCAAAGATTTCCATAAAATTGAATATGAGATATTTCAGCAACATCAATGCTATACCTCTTCAGGACACTTGTATGCATGTCCACAGTACTACCTAGCATTTACTTAATGCCACTAGAACAAAAAAGATAAATTTTGTTGAGGCTAATAGATTTTTAAAAAATTGTTTTAAAGTCCTTTTAGAGTACCAGGAAAATCTGACTCAAAGGCAAACAGCAAACAGAAATGACTTAATGGAAATCAGACAATAAGCCTAAGGAAAAAAAATAGGGTTGGAACCTAAAATAAATTCAATATATAACACCTTTCCATTTTGTTCCCTTTCCTTTTTGTTTTTCATGAGAATCTATATGGAAAAGTCAGTTGATTGCTTATCAGGCTGAAGCCTGTGTTTGCTCAGACTAGCGATAATGAGCAATAAAAAGGTGGTAATGGTTAAAGTGAGAGGAGAGGGAATCAGGGAAAATGGGTGGGCTCAGTATAGTTTGCAGGCTCTGAGTTTTGGAAGCCCTGTAATTCTCCCTTGTGCTGTTATGTTCATTGGAGGGGAGTTAAGATCAGGATCTGTAATGAGTGTGGGGGCTTTCCAGGCAGTGGTCTGATGGCTGCACAAAAGAACTCCCAGTGATTACCTAGTTACATCCCTACAGTCAGCTTGGCAAGTAATCTTAAAGCCTTGCTCCTGAACCAGCAGCATGAGCATCACCCAAAAGCTTATTAGAAATGTAGATGCTCAGGCCTGATACCAGAGTGCCTGGATATGAATCTGCATTTTAACAAGATCTTCAGGTGATTGGCATACACATTCATATTTGAGAGACACTGACTGAAGGAACACATGGACACAAGATGTGAGGACACATACAGTGTGGGGTGCAGTAGTAGGGTTATCCTAGGAAAAGAAGGAGCAGACTTTTTAGCTAGTGAGCTAACTCATTATAGGCATGTACAGATGTTTGTTAGTAGTTTATCTTTCAAGTTGTAAAGCAATCAGAGTGTCTCAGGGAAGTCATTACATGGACCTTTACAAGCCTGTGACTCTGAGCTTGTGACTCTGTGTCATAGGAAGCCAGTACTTGCGTAAGAGCCCCAAGGCCATGTGGGCAAATGGAGCTGAGATAAGAAAGCCTGATAATATGAAGAGTGATCCTAATCTCAGTGGCCTTTGGGATTATGGTTATCACCAGGTTTTAGAGCTTTGACTCTGGTAAACAAAGATTCTGCCCTTGGTTTCCAACACATACTTATTATTGAAATGATTTATTATTTTACTGAAGCATCTTGTTTCCAAAATGAACCACCTTAGCCTCCTGAAATAGCTCTACTGTGTCCCTTGACTTTAAAAGGCAAATGAGGACTTATGCCATTAACCCTGCAGAGTTATGATGAATGGCAGAACTAGATAGGGCCATGAAGATGGCAGGATAAAAAGATGCCTGTCTTCGGAGCACCTCTTTTGAATGGCATCTCCAAGTCTTCATCCAAAGACTAGATTGGTTCTTGTCTCCATTTTCCCATTTGGAGCTGCCATTTTTCCATAGCAGCCAAGCCCACTAGGTGGTATTAGAAATGTCAAATGCTTGTTCCCTGGTGCCACAAAGAAATAGCACTTGAACATTAATTTTCTCAGTAAGGCAATTTTTACTTTCTGCAGAAAGGGTGCTCCTCGCAGATGGAACACGGCCAGAGCACACCTGAACAAAGGAGGGAAGCAATTTTTTTTTTAAGATGAAGTTTCGCTCTTGTCCCCCAGGCTGGAGTGCAATGGCGCAATCTCGGCTCACTACAACCTCCACCTCCCAGGTTCAAGCAATTCTCCTGACTCAGCCTCCCAAGTAGCTGGGATTACAGGTGCCTGCCACCACGCCTGGGTAATTTTTGTATTTTTAGTAGAGACGGGATTTGACCATGTTGGCCAGGCTTGTCTCGAACTCCTGACCTCAGGTGATCCGCCCACCTCAGCCTCCCAAAGTGCTGGGATTACAGGCATGACCCACGTGCCTGGCCGAGGGAAGCAATTTTTATCCCTTACGCAGCTTGTCCCTGCTACTGTGTCCTGTCTCCATTGGCTGGAGCCAGACCGCACAATCTAAGCTAAACCCGACTGGCTATTTCAAAGAGAGCAGGGATATGAGCCAGAGTGGTGGGGTGAGTAGTTTGGCAGGAAGGACAGTTAGGAACAGGTAACTAAGGGTGACTTAGGTCAGAGCAGGTGACTAGGATGAGTCAGGATGGAGCAGGTGACCAGAGGTGACTCAGGTCAAAGCTGGTGTTGGGGAAGAGTCAGGATGGAGCAGGTGACCAGGGGAACAGATGTGAGCTAGTGATTAGGACTGGAAGGAAAGTTGTTTACTGAAACTAGAAGCAAGAAGGCAAAGAGAACCAGGAAGTTAAACTTTAAATGGAGAATCAAAGAATAAGACAGCTGAACATACTGACATATTGATTCTTTGAAGAGAAGCTTGGGGTTCACTATATTTAACAGTGGTATGTAAATAAACTGTTTTCCCCCTGGCATAGTTGCCTCTATCAGTGGAGGGTGAGGCTGCAGATAAATCCTCTGCCACTTCACCTTTTATGCCAAAGTCTAAAGGCAATAAATACCAAGTTAGAGAAACATTGACTAGAAATGGTGATATCACAGTAATCACAAATCTGTTCTTGTCCTTGCAACTTTTTGACATAATGATCTCAGTTGGCCAGGTACAATGGCTCATGCCTGTAATCCCAGCACTTTGGTAAGCTGAGACGGGAGGATCACTTGAGCCCAGGAACTTGAGACCAGCCTAGGCAACATAATGAGACCCCCATCTCTAAAAAAAAAAAATATTCAAAAATTTCGCTGGGCATGGTGGCACATGCCTGTCATCTCAGCTACTCGGGAGGCTGAGGTGGGAGGATTGCTTGAGCCCAGGATGTCGAGGCTGCAGTGAACCATGATCATGCTATACTACACTCTAGTCTAGGTGACAGAGTAAGACCATGTCTCCAAAACAAACAAACAAACAAAAAACCTCAATCCTGTGTGGCAGATGGGAGACCTCAGGAGACCTCTGTAAACTGCATCCATGCCGTAGACCCCGCATCCAAGCAGTGCTGCATCCACCAGCCTTAGGAAAGTGGATCAGAAAGGAAATGTCTCAGTGATCCTAGACACTAACTTTGACAAGGAAAGACCACCCATAGTGGAAGTGGTTGGAAGGTGAGCCTTCAAATTCAAGTACCCCAGTTATTTCATTAGGGGCCAAAGAGAATTCTTTTTTCCTATTTTCTACTAGGGTGCATTTAATCTGTATTAGTAATGCCACAGAGAACATTTACTGTCATATAAGCAAAGACCTTGCAAATGTATTTTAACAGCAGTTCAGAAGACTAAAGAACTTAACAGAGAAGTAGAGAAGAGAGAGCCTGCAAAGTCTACTGTAAAAGTAAAACGTGCTAGTTTTGGCATCAATTTAACCACATTGGAGACTTGGTCAGGAGCACTGAGGCTTGACCACATTATCCAAACACATCTGCTTGCCTTATCATATTGTCCCATTTACTTTTCTTTTTCTTCTGCCAGCACAAACTTGTGTCAGCATGTGGAAGTGGTATTTCTGCTACCTAATCTGTGTTAAAACAGCCCTGAAGGGTCATGCAACTAGTCGGATTGTAAACCTTTGGAGAAGATTAAACAGTCATCATGTATTAATCAGTCTTGACCACGTTGTGAATTAAAAGGTGAAATTCTTGGCCTTATTCTAAAAGATGACAGGTCTAGATGTTAGAGATAAGCATTGTTTTTATATTAGTCAGTATTTCTATGTAGCCAGTTATGTTTCCAGAGTAGTGAGAATTATTCTAAGAAGAAAAAAGTATTTTCAGTATAAACTAAACAAGAGAAAAATGGAAGTTTAATACACATCTGCAGTGAACATGAACATAGGAAAACGTGAAAACGTGAGCATAGTGAAGTTTGAAGTGGGAGAGAACCTTTTCTGAACTGGGTTGCTTTGCTCACAGGCCAGGTAGGAGAGAGCAGGGGAGGAGGTTTTACTGGACCCAAGCGCCTTGTAAGAATTTTCCAAAAACATTAAGTAAAATTTAGTTAGTTGTGAAGTAGAAAGTTAGCACTTCTATGTCTTCAAGGAATCCGGTTATAGTCATAACACAGAAAAACCAATCATCCCTCCCATAGTAGTTGAAAGATAAAATTGACATCTTCTTGAAAGAGAAAAGCTACTATTTTATGAGCTTAGAAGAAAAAAAATTCTTCAACTTTATGATATGCTATTTGAGCTCTGTGAGTATTCAAATATATGTACTTACAGAATCTCAGTGTTGCAAATGGAAAATAATGATGCTGTCTTCAAAATGACCCCCCAAAAAAAATCAGAGAAAGGGTTCAAGTGCTGCTGAAGTAGCAGCCTCTGGAATTAAAGGAAGTGATTGCCAGGCCGGGGAAGTGAAGCAAACAGAATAGTCCTGAACAGAAGACAGCCGCTGCCCTCACTTCCTTATGCACTGTGCTGTTCAGCCCAGGCACTTACTGTTTCTCTAAGTGTGATGCAGAAACTAGCTTGACCAGGGTTTAAGATAATGGTAACCCTCACAGGTTTTGCGGTGCTCCACTTTCTGCAAATGATCAAACTTCACTGTCAAAGAAATCCAGATTCTCTTAGAATCCTAGCAGAGTGTGATATTTGACTTTTTTGGGTTTCTAAATTTTGTTTTCATTTCTTTGATGCAGTAGATGTATGGCCCATGGTGCTTTTAAATTCTCTGCAGTCTAAAGTAAATGACAGGGAAGAAAACAAATATTCTCTGGACCCCATTAATGAAAGACAAAGGGACAGCGAGGGTCCTTTAGAAAAGGGTATTAAAAATGATATATGCCTGTAAAAGGTCGGGGAGGGATCTCATGGGAAGAAATAAAGTGCAATAGAGTAATGAAGAAGAAAAACGGTAATGCTGAATGTCCTTTAAAAGATACTTTATTTTTCAAAGAAGTGTCCAGAATTCTAACTTATATAAACACTAGAATATTGATCAGTTATGGTAGCAGACTTTGGTGCACAATTCTCAGACTGACACATGATTTGGTTAGCAGGTAACAGCTGTAAAGGATGTAAGAAATAATTATCTGAGATTCCCTATGCAAAGTCTTAAAAAAAATTCTACACCAATTTCTGTATCTCAAATGAAGAGGGCATACAAAGAGACAAAATGCCTGATGGTTCCCCAGGATACTGTCCCAGCAGCAGGGACAGAGTCCTTAGATAACATGGAGAAGAAAATGAATGGGCACTACCAATGTATTTGCCAAGATATGACATGTGCTTCTGCACATGAGACTTCATAACTGGATAAATAAAGCATCTTAAAGAACTTACGTTCTTTTTCTTCCCTAGATACCCATTCATGTGTAAAATGTTACCGAGTTCACGCTATTTTTTGTTTGTTTGTTTGTTTGTTTGTTTTGAGATGGAGTCCCATTCTGTCGCCCAGGCTGGAGTGCAGTGGCGTGATCTCAGCTCACTGCAACCTCCACCTCCCAGGTTCAAATGATTCTCCTGCCTCAGCCTCCTGAGTAGCTGGGATTACAGGTGCACGCCACCACGCCCAGCTAATTTTTGTATCTTTAGTAGAGATGGGGTTGCGCCATGTTGGCCAGGCTGGTCTCGATCTCCTGACCTCAGGTGATCAGCTCACCTCAGCTTCCCAAAGTGCTGGGATTACAGGTGTGAGCCACTGCACCCGGCCTGCTCTAACTATTAATTAGTCTTTGAACTTGTAATGACAATAATGCGAACTTAGTACTGACAGAATGAACTTGTGTGAGTGACCTCTTAGTATAGGAACATGTACAGTGTTTAACACTTTATTATGTCATGTTAGTATGTGGTTGCTTCCTTTCAGAACATTGCTTTCAAGTGTTATTGAATGTTAGTAAACATGAAAAAAATAAATAAGAATTTTGGTGATTCTTACCCCTCTTACCTCTAGGGTTTCTGAAAACTGACACAGTAGGTTTAGATAAAGATGTGTGGTGTTAATTTGAATCTGCCATACTTTGAATTTAGAATGCACTGGACACGTTGATATCACCAATTAGCATTCTGTGTAGCCAGGCTAGCATGTGATTCAACTGTTGTGTTTACCCTCCACCCCAACACCCATCACCGCTGATCTACATGAATGTTATCAAGCATTTGCAGCCTGAAAAAGACATGATGTAGATTTGACTCCTGTAGTTTCTTCCAAATAGTATCAAGTGCGGCAGAACAATATCCCCCGTAAGTCACTTACATTGTCATCTTAATATTATCATGATTGTGAATTCTGTTGTCTTGAGATGGATCGAGAACTTTGACATCAGTTCAGTATTGCTAATGGAATATATTATTTACACAAGACTTTTTCCTGTCTGCATTCAGCCATGTAGAAATATACTACCATCTTAAGTGCCAGAAGATGCTGATCCGAAGTAGAAGTTGTTGGCAGGTATTGGTGCCAGTTAGATGAGAATAAACTGCCAAGGAAGACACTGGAGTGAAAAAAGATAGTTTGGGCCAAGTTTTTTTCCCTCTCTCTCTCACTCTTGAAATAGGTATCTAACATGCATATACACAACATCAGTCTATAGGAAATATGAGGGATGCTTGATTACAAGCAAACAGGGACATGTGGGGCCAAACTCTGCCCCCAGCCCCTATCTTGCCATATATGTTTCTAGTAGAGATGAAAGTGACATGTGGGAATGATGGGGGGATTCATGTCTTCTAGACTTCACAGTATGAAAGGGACCAGGCCTTCCCAGGAGGAATGGCCAGAAACTGAAGCTATAGCCAGAAATCAAGGGATCTTTTGTGAACACCTAAAGCAGGAGTTTATCCAGGGATAGAGATCTCCAAATGGTGGAAGCAACATACAGGCAGGGGACAGAAAACAGCCTCCATGCTGTGCAAGCATAAGTTTGTACTGATGGCAGAGCCTAGTTTGGTTTGCATTTACCGTAATTTTTACTCATCTACTTTTAAAGTGGTATTTGAAGTGATTGTGAATCAAAGGCATGATAATGCATACTTTTCCCAATTTAAAATATACTGTTTTATATATGTAACTACATGCCTTGAAAATAATGAGTATTTGAATCCTATCACATTTTTTGGAAAAAATATCAGACTGAGCATATAAAGATCAATCTTTTACATAACCAACCAGTGGAAGAAAAGGGGTTTTGTAAAACGTATGCAGTTTAGCGCAAGAAAATAAGAAAAAAAGAACTTGCAATGAAAGGAAAACGAACAGAAAATAGTGAGATGAGAAAATTCCCAAGTACATTTACTCAATAAACTAAAACTTTACTTTAACCAGACAAAAGCAAAATGCATTCTATATCTCCTGTGAGTTTAAGATACACTGGGAAGAAAAATTGGCATGACTCATGACTTAAATAATTAAAATTTTATATAAAAACCAAGAGGTTAACAAAAAGTTCAGGCCAGAAGTAAAATAATAATTAAATGTAAAGTATCTGAACTGCAAAAATCCTGAAAAATAATTTCCACCACTGATGGAAATGGTTTTAACCATTCTAGTGGTGAAGATCAAGTTGTTGAAGGAAATCCATCAGTTATTATGTATATTTTAGTGTGATTTGAAGGGGATTACAGGAGTAAAATTAAAGAAAGTACACACACACACACACACACACACACACGCACAGAATTATTAAAATGTATTGCACTGAAGGACAAGTTAACCATACTAGAATCTAGGGAGCCATTTCTCAGGAGTACAACCTAAGAAGCAGGATGGAAGCTCTGCACACTGCCCAGTACAGCTGCAGAGGCAAGAGGATTCTTACAAGTCATGACTATCAATGATTTGTTTTGTTCTCAGATTGCAAAACAAGGAAAATGCTTTCATAGCACGTCAGATTATGTGCCTACTCAATAGTCTATAGATCTTTAGCAACCTTAGAATTAGGAATATGTGACATATACTTCAGAAGGAAAGCTACAAAAACAAAAATTACAGAATCAAACCAGGATTGCCTCCAACTTTAGGAAGCAGGACCACCGTATAAAGCTTGCCCAGATCGTCACAGCTAAAAGCCTGTTGAGAAAAGTTGTCTAGGGCCAAAGAAATAAATATTGTCTAGGCTTGAACTCTAGCACTGCCATTTTGGGGACATTGGGTTGTGGTAGATAAGAAGAATAGGGTGTAGATGTCTGAAATTATCTTCTATATAATGGAGAAAAATTTGCTTGATTGCAAACACACAATTGAAAATATTTTCTTAGTTGCTATGAATTACTTCCAGTGAAAAATATGCCAACTCCAATAATTTATTTACAAAAAAAGGATATTTGTAACAAACAAGCAAAGGCAAAGAAGGAAAAGAAAACTCTAGAAAATACATAGGAAACAGCATGGTAATAGGGTGCCCCTGTTGTGGAATAGGCCAGGGGTATTGCAGGGTGAAAGGTTCAAGATGATGATGGTGATGGTGACAAGGTGATGGTCAAGCAGGACTTTAGTTTTGTCTAAAATGTTTATTTTATTTATTTATTTTATCATTAGAAGGTTGCCATGTATTATTTGTATATTTAATATAAGTACACAAAGAGTAGCTACTAAGAAGTACATTCTAACAAATGTATAATGAGTTTAAGGACAGATAAAAAAATTTCAAACTTTTGTTGAAGGCAAAAACACATCTAATTGAAATTCTGTTCCTCTGAGCAGAACGATCTTCAAGACATATGTAAAATAATAGGGCTAGAAGTACCTTGGAAAACATGGACCTGAAAATAATTCATTATCCCAGCACACTGAGGTGGCTCCACGTGAGTCTGTCATCTCAGGACAGAAAGTGGTGTTGTGTCCTGGCAGTCCAAGTTGAGGACACCCACTGCTCATAAAAAAAATATGAAATTAAATATTCAGCAATAAATTGTTTTGAGGAAGACAAAATGCTTTTAAAGGATCAACAAATACCTATCATTGCAAAAAAAACTCAAACCAATGAGCCCATACAGATGGATCAGAGGCATAATATTCATGTGTAAAGTATTTGGTCCAAGTTTTTTTTGTGTGTTTTGTTTTGTTTTGTTTTGTTTTGCTTTGTTTTTGAGATGGAGTCTTGCTCTGTAGCCAGGCTGGAGTGCAGTGGCGTGATCTCAGCTTACTGCAACCTCCGCCTCCCGGGTTCAAGCGATTCCCCTGCCTCAGCCTCCCAAGTAGCTGAGATTACAGGCATGCGCCACCACACCCAGCTAATTTTTTGTATTTTAGTAGAGACGAGGTTTCACCATGTTGGCCAAGATGGTCTTGATCTCCTGACCTCATGATCCGCCCGCCTCGGCCTCCCAAAGTGCTGGGATTATAGGCATGAGACACCGCACCTGGCCTGTTCCAAGTTTTTAGGAGCAGATGAAGCTGTTAAACTTTTTGTTTGTGCCACCTGTCTATATTAATTCTCTGTATTTTCCCCATATGCTTACTTGCATACTTATATGGTTATTCTCTGTGTATTTCCTGTTTCTTTTCTCTCTTTTTTTCTAAATGTATTGAAATTTCTGAGAAGATGAAAATACCACCTTTATGGCTACTCCTAATGGCAATAAGCGTAGTCACCAACATTTATTTAATGTTGGCTCTTTGTTCAATTAATCTTTGTGGCAACTGTAAAGGCACAAGTTACTTTATCTCCATTTGGGGGTTAAATCTGTTGAAACTCTGAAGAAGAAAGGAATTTGTCTCTAGGTCATGCAACTGGAAACCCTGGACTTGAACCCCTAGCACTGATATATCCTAGGGGTTCTAGTTCAGATTAGACTGATGCTAGAACCCCTGACCTGGTCTCCACAGACCCCTCAACACTGCTTCACGTGCAGAGCAGGAAGCACCAGGACATCCTTCCTAAGTGGTGTTAAGAACTTGATCTGATGAAGTATCCATGTGTCTTTGAGTAAGTCATTTAACTTCTCTGGAAGAACAGCTTCTTTACAAAGTAAGGTCACATGCCTCTTAGTTCACACATCCTTCCCAGTTCTAACTTTTCTGTGATTGTATTTTCTTTTACTGCCCTATTCTCAAGAAATGTATTTATTATGAACACATGCTGCAGTTTCCCTGTTGGTGGGTCTCTATGTGTGCATGCATGTGTGCATGTGTGTGTAACTGTTGCGAACACTTACCTTCTAACTGCTGTTGGAGCTGCTTCCAGCTAAGTAGGTGTTCCAAATACCAGGCTGCTCTTATTATGGACTTGGTTTAAAGGAACGCCTATTCTTTTTTTCACACATGCTAATACAATGTCCATCTTTCCTCTCCTAATAGCCCATGAGTCTTGAACTTGGAGTCAGCAAAGTGCTGCCTTTGTACAGCACAAAAGAACACCAGTTTTGCTTTTTTTTTTTTTTTTTTTTTTTTTTTTAAGAAATCACACGGGGACTGAATAAAAAGCTTTTCGACCATTCAGAGGCTGCTTGCATTGTGCAGCTGTTCCTTGACTGCTGAGAACATCTCCCGCGGACAATGCAGTACCTGAAGAGAACACGGCACATGGAGCTATTCAAGAGTTGCAGGACCTGGGACTGGTGCCAGTGTCCTCTGTGGAAGATCGGGGGCCTTTCTTCTTGGTCAGACCCTGATAAGCATATTGCAGTTTGTGGCAGTTGTTGTTTTTTGTTGTTTGCCTGCCAGCATTAGTTTCACAATTTTATTGCAATGATGCATTCCCAACATGCTGGCACTTAGGGGATTTTGTTCTTTCCTCTTTTGGTCCCACCTCCGTGAAATGTACAGTGAGACTTTGATTGGTCATAGTCCACTTACAGTTCGCAATGCGTTACTGTGTGGACTGAGTTCCCATGACTCGGGCTCCCCAGGACAATGTCTCTTTCTTCACCAAGCTGATGGTAAATATCTGGTTAGCTTCATCTATTTAAAATGGAAAAAAATCTGTTCTTTACTTTTTGGCAGGGTGAAGTAGAGAAATAAAGTCTCCCCGCTGAACTACTATGAGGTCAGAAGCCTTGCTGCTATATTTCACACTGCTACACTTTGCTGGGGCTGGTTTCCCAGAAGATTCTGAGCCAATCAGTATTTCGCATGGCAACTGTAAGTACCCATGGTCTCACTCAGTGTCTCCCTTCCTTTCTTGCCCCATCTCCTCTTTTCACAGATACAAAACAGTATCCGGTGTTTGTGGGCCACAAGCCAGGACGGAACACCACACAGAGGCACAGGCTGGACATCCAGATGATTATGATCATGAACGGAACCCTCTACATTGCTGCTAGGTAAGGGGCCTTTTCCCCATGTCTGCCTTGAGTTGACCTTGTATTAATTTTTCTTTGCCTATAGGGACCATATTTATACTGTTGATATAGACACATCACACACGGAAGAAATTTATTGTAGCAAAGTAAGTTGTTTTAAAACTATATTTGTAAAATGGCTCTAATTGATTTCTTTCTTGATCCCTGCAGAAACTGACATGGAAATCTAGACAGGCCGATGTAGACACATGCAGAATGAAGGGAAAACATAAGGTAGGCAATTTTCATTTCTCCTGCAGCTGCCACATGATACAAAACAGTTTGAATTATTTTTCAGGATGAGTGCCACAACTTTATTAAAGTTCTTCTAAAGAAAAACGATGATGCATTGTTTGTCTGTGGAACTAATGCCTTCAACCCTTCCTGCAGAAACTATAAGGTAAATGCTATTTGTCGGTTGGAACCACACTGTGTTTGTAATTAAGTCTGATTATTTCATTTAGATGGATACATTGGAACCATTCGGGGATGAATTCAGCGGAATGGCCAGATGCCCATATGATGCCAAACATGCCAACGTTGCACTGTTTGCAGGTAAGCGACCTGATTTCTCCTCGTTGCACTTGACCCTGTTCACCTCTTTTCTTTTTCTTCTAAGATGGAAAACTATACTCAGCCACAGTGACTGACTTCCTTGCCATTGACGCAGTCATTTACCGGAGTCTTGGAGAAAGCCCTACCCTGCGGACCGTCAAGCACGATTCAAAATGGTTGAAAGGTGAACAAACAATTAAAAGAAGGAGGGTCGGATGTTCCCAATTAAAGTGCCTGTTTGTCTACAGAACCATACTTTGTTCAAGCCGTGGATTACGGAGATTATATCTACTTCTTCTTCAGGGAAATAGCAGTGGAGTATAACACCATGGGAAAGGTAAGAGGGGATGCTGTCCTTGGCTCAGTTTGTTTAATTTTCCCTATGTGTTTTTCCTCTGCAGGTAGTTTTCCCAAGAGTGGCTCAGGTTTGTAAGAATGATATGGGAGGATCTCAAAGAGTCCTGGAGAAACAGTGGACGTCGTTCCTGAAGGCGCGCTTGAACTGCTCAGTTCCTGGAGACTCTCATTTTTATTTCAACATTCTCCAGGCAGTTACAGATGTGATTCGTATCAACGGGCGTGATGTTGTCCTGGCAACGTTTTCTACACCTTATAACAGGTAATCATGCCCTAGCTGTGTTGACCTCATCAAGTAACACTTGATGTGAAATATCATGTTGTAGCATCCCTGGGTCTGCAGTCTGTGCCTATGACATGCTTGACATTGCCAGTGTTTTTACTGGGAGATTCAAGGAACAGAAGTCTCCTGATTCCACCTGGACACCAGTTCCTGATGAACGAGTTCCTAAGCCCAGGTATGTGCAAATATTCATATGGCTATTTTAAATCCCTCCTTCCTCACCCTTTGTTTCATTTTAGGCCAGGTTGCTGTGCTGGCTCATCCTCCTTAGAAAGATATGCAACCTCCAATGAGTTCCCTGATGATACCCTGAACTTCATCAAGACGCACCCGCTCATGGATGAGGCAGTGCCCTCCATCTTCAACAGGCCATGGTTCCTGAGAACAATGGTCAGGTGGGTGTCAAACAAACCGTGTCCTGATGGATAAGAGATAAGAAATGTGGTCCTGTCATTTTAGATACCGCCTTACCAAAATTGCAGTGGACACAGCTGCTGGGCCATATCAGAATCACACTGTGGTTTTTCTGGGATCAGAGAAGGGAATCATCTTGAAGTTTTTGGCCAGAATAGGAAATAGTGGTTTTCTAAATGACAGCCTTTTCCTGGAGGAGATGAGTGTTTACAACTCTGAAAAGTAAGTGGAATATTTGGTTCTTTCTTAGTAATATTAATGATATTATCTTGCCTGATGAAATTAGATGCAGCTATGATGGAGTCGAAGACAAAAGGATCATGGGCATGCAGCTGGACAGAGCAAGCAGCTCTCTGTATGTTGCGTTCTCTACCTGTGTGATAAAGGTTCCCCTTGGCCGGTGTGAACGACATGGGAAGTGTAAAAAGTATGTATTTTGCCTCATTGACAATTAGAAAGCTAGGTAGCTCATGGTCATCCTCTTCCTGCAGAACCTGTATTGCCTCCAGAGACCCATATTGTGGATGGATAAAGGAAGGTGGTGCCTGCAGCCATTTATCACCCAACAGCAGGTAGGCAGCCTGAGGTGTGGGAGAGGGTGAAGTTCTGTCTCTCTTTCCCTTCCTTTTTTAAAAGACTGACTTTTGAGCAGGACATAGAGCGTGGCAATACAGATGGTCTGGGGGACTGTCACAGTAAGTACAGTCTTTTATCCATTTTTATCTTTTAAGTAACCTTCTCCTCCCTTTTGTCTTTCAGATTCCTTTGTGGCACTGAATGGTAAGGAAGATATTACTCTCATAATTCCATACACTGTACTTATTCTTTTAATCTGTCTTTCTAGAGGCCAATATTTTATTTATCATGTGCATGGTGATCATACTTCAAGGCTGGAGCTTTTGGAGTTGTTGTGAGTCTGCCCTACTTTCCACCAAAGGCACCTGTTTTCCTAACTGTATTTGTGATGAAAACAGGGCATTCCAGTTCCCTCTTGCCCAGCACAACCACATCAGATTCGACGGCTCAAGAGGGGTATGAGTCTAGGGGAGGAATGCTGGACTGGAAGCATCTGCTTGACTCACCTGACAGCACAGACCCTTTGGGGGCAGTGTCTTCCCATAATCACCAAGACAAGAAGGGTAAGGCCTTGGAAATGCCTCTTCCTCTCGGGTTTCTTAACGCCATATGCGATGTCTATTGCAGGAGTGATTCGGGAAAGTTACCTCAAAGGCCACGACCAGCTGGTTCCCGTCACCCTCTTGGCCATTGCAGTCATCCTGGCTTTCGTCATGGGGGCCGTCTTCTCGGGCATCACCGTCTACTGCGTCTGTGATCATCGGCGCAAAGACGTGGCTGTGGTGCAGCGCAAGGAGAAGGAGCTCACCCACTCGCGCCGGGGCTCCATGAGCAGCGTCACCAAGCTCAGCGGCCTCTTTGGGGACACTCAATCCAAAGACCCAAAGCCGGAGGCCATCCTCACGCCACTCATGCACAACGGCAAGCTCGCCACTCCCGGCAACACGGCCAAGATGCTCATTAAAGCAGACCAGCACCACCTGGACCTGACGGCCCTCCCCACCCCAGAGTCAACCCCAACGCTGCAGCAGAAGCGGAAGCCCAGCCGCGGCAGCCGCGAGTGGGAGAGGAACCAGAACCTCATCAATGCCTGCACAAAGGACATGCCCCCCATGGGCTCCCCTGTGATTCCCACGGACCTGCCCCTGCGGGCCTCCCCCAGCCACATCCCCAGCGTGGTGGTCCTGCCCATCACGCAGCAGGGCTACCAGCATGAGTACGTGGACCAGCCCAAAATGAGCGAGGTGGCCCAGATGGCGCTGGAGGACCAGGCCGCCACACTGGAGTATAAGACCATCAAGGAACATCTCAGCAGCAAGAGTCCCAACCATGGGGTGAACCTTGTGGAGAACCTGGACAGCCTGCCCCCCAAAGTTCCACAGCGGGAGGCCTCCCTGGGTCCCCCGGGAGCCTCCCTGTCTCAGACCGGTCTAAGCAAGCGGCTGGAAATGCACCACTCCTCTTCCTACGGGGTTGACTATAAGAGGAGCTACCCCACGAACTCGCTCACGAGAAGCCACCAGGCCACCACTCTCAAAAGAAACAACACTAACTCCTCCAATTCCTCTCACCTCTCCAGAAACCAGAGCTTTGGCAGGGGAGACAACCCGCCGCCCGCCCCGCAGAGGGTGGACTCCATCCAGGTGCACAGCTCCCAGCCATCTGGCCAGGCCGTGACTGTCTCGAGGCAGCCCAGCCTCAACGCCTACAACTCACTGACAAGGTCGGGGCTGAAGCGTACGCCCTCGCTAAAGCCGGACGTACCCCCCAAACCATCCTTTGCTCCCCTTTCCACATCCATGAAGCCCAATGATGCGTGTACATAATCCCAGGGGGAGGGGGTCAGGTGTCGAACCAGCAGGCAAGGCGAGGTGCCCGCTCAGCTCAGCAAGGTTCTCAACTGCCTCGAGTACCCACCAGACCAAGAAGGCCTGCGGCAGAGCCGAGGACGCTGGGTCCTCCTCTCTGGGACACAGGGGTACTCACGAAAACTGGGCCGCGTGGTTTGGTGAAGGTTTGCAACGGCGGGGACTCACCTTCATTCTCTTCCTTCACTTTCCCCCACACCCTACAACAGGTCGGACCCACAAAAGACTTCAGTTATCATCACAAACATGAGCCAAAAGCACATACCTACCCCATCCCCCACCCCCACACACACACACACACACACATGCACACAACACATACACACACACGCACAGAGGTGAACAGAAACTGAAACATTTTGTCCACAACTTCACGGGACGTGGCCAGACTGGGTTTGCGTTCCAACCTGCAAAACACAAATACATTTTTTAAAATCAAGAAAATTTAAAAAGACAAAAAAAAAAGAATTCATTGATAATTCTAACTCAGACTTTAACAATGGCAGAAGTTTACTATGCGCAAATACTGTGAAATGCCCGCCAGTGTTACAGCTTTCTGTTGCAGCAGATAAATGCCATGTTGGGCAACTATGTCATAGATTTCTGCTCCTCCTCTCTTTTAATGAAATAACGTGACCGTTAACGCAAGTAACTCTTTATTTATTGTTCACCCTTTTTTTCCTTAAGGAAAGGACTCTTCCAAATATCATCCTATGAACAGCTCTTCAGAAAGCCCATTGAAAGTTAAACTATTTAACGTGAAATCCATTAACTGGAATAATTGAGTTTCTTTATTTTTACAATAAATTCACTGAGTAAATAAGTTGGAGCTGGAATTCTGAGCTTTGTGTTTGGACTGTCTGGTCTGTAGCTAAAGGAAAAAGTTAGGAGGGGAATATTTATTTAAATCTATCAGTTCATTGCCTGGTCAGGTCTCTGGCCTATAAACATGCAAAAAAACTAATTCATGTTAAAGTCCTTCCAGATCCTAATTTCTAAAGCAATCAGGAGAGAAAGCTTTTAGAATGGCACATCATATCTCATTGATGCCAACATGGTTTTGTCCATGGTTCTGACTTTCTGTGAAGGCACCAGCTTGCAATATGCCATCCCATTTCACCTTGCATGTGAGACAGCAAACAAAATCCACAAATGGTGTGAACTAATATGCTGGCTGCTACCTTGCATAAATTAATGATTTGATCACACGGGTTCTTCGTGGGGTTACATCTGTGAATAGCCTGTTTTCCACATGTAAATTTGTGCCTTACACCTTGAGTTGTGTACACTTGTAAACTCTTTATGATCAACTGTTCCCCCTTTTGAAATAAGTGCAGATATTTATTTAACCCTCCCTTCCCCACCCTCTGCCCCACTTCCAGCCCTCTGAAAGATTGGAGTCAAGCAGATGGAAGAATGCAGTGGTGATAGTTGTCATGCGACAGCCTGAGAACGCTGGGCAGCACCACACCCTCCAATTCACACTGCCTTCTAGTTGTGCCAACTGGAACCACCCTTTGGCTGTGCTGCGAAGCATGGACCCCAGTGTTGTTGTGGGTGTGTCAAATCCCCTTTCATCCTCAAGAGCTCCCTGCTTCCCTTAGATTATTTCAATACGGTGATATCCTTATTTGCTAGCAGAAAAGGGACTAACGTCCCATTCCTCTTTTCTGCTGCGTCCACTGGCTAGAGAGCAGGCGGTGCGCGGTTGGGCAGACACCTGGGAGGAGTCTCCAAGCCATGTGCACAGCACACACGTGCAGTGCACACAAAGAAATGACATGGAAATAGATGCAGGCAGGCTGGTCCCTGCTGTGATTAACGAGTAACTCCAAGTACAAGGCCGACCACAATGGATGCTGCAAAAACGTTGACTGGGGCAAAGGATTTTTTATTTTATTTTTTATTTTGTTAATTATGTTTTTAGGGGATGGGAGGTGGTGTGTGTTTTTCTCCTCTTGGTTTTCATTTGCTCAAGCACACAAAAGGGACTTTTGTTTACTCTATCATGAACAAAGGAACTGTCCACATACTGTAAACCATGAGCAGTGTTGTTGTTGTTTTTTTAAACAGTATATTTGGTGGTCTCTTTGTCTGCTTTTATTTCCAGTTCGATCTTCTGGGTTTAGTTTTGTCTTTAAAAAGAATTCAAAAAAAGACTGACAATGACAGTTTTGAGTTGGATAGTGAAAAAGTGGAGCCTCCATAATCAGTGTGGTTGCCTTCAGACCTGAGTACTTAGCTGAGGGTGGGTGAGAGCCCTTTGTTCCAAAAGTCCATTAGTTTTGCTGTTGTTTAGGAGTAGGTGGTTGTTGTTGTTTTTACTTTTTTTTTTTTTGGCTTTTGTAATGGAATCCATGTTCACATCCTGTGAACTCTGTCTCCTGAAACCCTGAAGTATTTCCTAGAACCTGAAATATTGTTTTCTTCCTTGAATTTTCTCTAGAAATGCAGAAATTAGGAAGGTGATGGGTCTGTATCCCCCTGCCCCCTTCTTTCCCATGCTTGACTCCCGAGAGTACTGGCAGTGCAGCACCCATCATTGACGTAAGCGGCTGTCTTGTCCAGTGTTTGTAGGCATCACTGCCTCAGCTGTTAAGGAGACCTGTGTCAAAACTTACATCCACATTCCTACACCCCCACAACCCATCACTTCTGGTGTTAACCCTAAAATACCCACATGTATTGAGCTGGTCTTCTGCATTTAAGTATTTCTCCCCAGTTTTTTTCCCCACTGTGTGTGGGGGGAGGGTCCATAAACCCGAGTGTGCCTTTGCTTTCCACCCTTGCTAGACACTGGTAGATGCAACAAACTCAGATTTATATTTGTTGTAAAGTTGTAAAAATATTGTGATGTCACCAATTTTCCTTCCATCTCCACATCCCCTAACATCTGATTCACGACTTAATGTATGTTGTAAGAAAAGAAAAAAGAAAAGAAAAAAAGGGAAAAAAGAAAAGCAAGGAAAAGGCTCTTTATTACTTAAAAGTAATAAAACCTGACTGTTCTATATTATCTTTTGTGTCCTGAATGCTTTTATTTATCTC